GTTGCAGCGGCAAGCGGGGCGGTGCCCACGGCGGGGAGATGGGTGGGGAGGGCAGGGAAAAGGCCAGGGGTTGGGTGATGGGGTAATTGTCAGAAAAAGGAACAACACTGCTGGGAGAGTTTTCTGGTAACTTTTCAAGTCTTCATTTAAATTAAAAAAAAAAAAAGCTGTCTTTGAAACAATAGATTAGGTCACTAAAAACTGCCTGTACGCCCTTGCATGCTGGAGGAAAGTAAATGGTTAGACCTACCCTCCCTAAGTTTTTCCAGGACTTAAAAGAGCTGCAAGTAGTGCAGATCATGGCCCCGTTCACACAAATCACTTCAAGAAAAAAAATTAGTAAATGTCTATTAGATCTTGAAACTTATTCCTGTCTATCTGGAACTTGGTAACCTCTGACCAACAACTAACTCCCCATTCCTTCCCTCTCGCCTCGCCTTCCCTACTTCCCAACCTCTGGTAAGCAGCAGGGTAAATACAGTCAATAATAATGTATATTTCAAAATGAATAAGAGTAAATTTGAAATGTCTCACCATAAAAGTCATAGGTAAACAAGGCGATGGATAAGTTAATGTGATGTAATCATCCCACATTGGATACATATTTCAAAAAATCACATTGCATCCCACGAATGTATACAATTATGATTTGTCAAGTAAATATAATTTTTAAAAACGTTAAGTGACTTTTTAAAAAGCTTATTAGAAGTATAAAATGCAAGCCATTCACAAGCATATAGGTTAGATTCCGCTTGTGAGGGGCTTGTGTGCAGTGGTGAGGCTTTGTGGAAGAGATGGACGTGGAAAGATGTCTAAAACAGCGCGGAGGTCAGGAGACCTTGTCGCTGCCTTCACAGAGTTGGGCAACGCTCCCGGTCCTGGTCAGCCGCGGGACGCAGGCGCAAATGCAGGCTTGGGATGGGGGAGGTGCGGCCGGCGCCCACGTGGCGGGGCGGGGAGCAGATAGGGGGGGTAGGGGGAGGAGCTGGTCTCGCGAGGCCGCGCCCCGGTTCGCGCGGGCGTCGTGCACGCGGTTGTAGCTGCCCGGCGGCGGCAGAAGCGGCGCTCGCGCCAAGGGACGTGTTTCTGCGCTCGCGTGGTCATGGAGGCGCTGCCGCTGCTAGCCGCGACAACTCCGGACCACGGCCGCCACCGAAGGCTGCTTCTGCTGCCGCTACTGCTGTTCCTGCTGCCGGCTGGAGCTGTGCAGGGCTGGGAGACAGAGGAGAGGCCCCGGACTCGCGAAGAGGAGTGCCACTTCTACGCGGGTGGACAAGTGTACCCGGGAGAGGCATCCCGGGTATCGGTCGCCGACCACTCCCTGCACCTAAGCAAAGCGAAGAGTAGGTGGTGTCCCGCCAAAGGGTGGGAGGGGGTTACAGAACATCATGTATTTTATTTTCTTAGTTTCCAAGCCAGCGCCCTACTGGGAAGGAACAGCTGTGATCGATGGAGAATTTAAGGAGCTGAAGTTAACTGATTATCGTGGGAAATACTTGGTTTTCTTCTTCTACCCACTTGATTTGTAAGTAATACATGTAAATAGCTAGTAAAATCATACTGAATATTTTTTTTTTTTTACCTTTCAGCACATTTGTGTGTCCAACTGAAATTATCGCTTTTGGCGACAGACTTGAAGAATTCAGATCTATAAATACTGAAGTGGTAGCATGCTCTGTTGATTCACAGTTTACCCATTTGGCCTGGTCAGTATCTTACACTTATATTCGTAGAAAAAGCTCTGAGAGGTAAGCGTTCTGTTTGTTACAGGATTAATACCCCTCGAAGACAAGGAGGACTTGGGCCAATAAGGATTCCACTTCTTTCAGATTTGACCCATCAGATCTCAAAGGACTATGGTGTATACCTAGAGGACTCAGGCCACACTCTTAGGTACCTTTCAGTGGTTTTATATTATGACAAATGACCTCATCTCTACCATTCTTCTGTTTTACAGAGGTCTCTTCATTATTGATGACAAAGGAATCCTAAGACAAATTACTCTGAATGATCTTCCTGTGGGTAGATCAGTGGATGAGACACTACGTTTGGTTCAAGCATTCCAGTACACTGACAAACACGGAGAAGGTACCTCTCCCTTCTAACCTTTTGATTTTTTAAAATGTCTTCTGCCTCTTTTTGTTTCTTTTAGTCTGCCCTGCTGGCTGGAAACCTGGTAGTGAAACAGTAAGTATATATATATGTTTTTATGTTGAGTTAATAATTTCCTTTCTTCGTTTTGTTTTAACAGATAATCCCAGATCCAGCTGGAAAGCTGAAGTATTTCGATAAACTGAATTGAGAAATACTTCTTCAAGTTATGATGCTTGAAAGTTCTCAATAAAGTTCACGGTTTCATTACCACATTGTGTTGCAGTAGTAATTTCTTGGAGAAT